TAAACGTTAACATAATGAAAGGCATCTTAACCCCCTTCTCTGCTTACTTCTAGATTGTGCCAAAGGCTAAATTTTCAGTTTGGTCTTTCTACAATAGGTACCATGTTAATTAAGTTGGGTATCAAGTACATTTTAGTTTTGATGTATTTTGCACAGAAAACATTTTCAAGTTCATAGCAATATTACAGATTAAAAAAAATACCACAAACTACTTTGGGCTCTGATGCCAATCATTCTGGACTCTGTGCCTCTTAAACTTTTCCAATAAAGTATCTCAAGGAAATATACTGTACAGAATCCTCCTAGTCTCCAAGTTGAGGGCAGAGTTTCCGGAGATAAACTTCAAGAAAGTTACAAAAAAAATTTTTTTTAAACCAACACTTCATACAAATTTTGGCTTCTACCCCATAGCGTACTCAGGCTCCTTTTAATACAAAAGCTGCTCTGTTGCTTCCCTCAATAAAATTTACCACGTTTATTTCATGGCTTCACATAATCTGTAGCACAAGGCTCCCTAACTCCAGGGCACAAGTCACCTATTTGAGAAGGAAGGAGTCAGAGTTTTACCCACTAAAACATTTTTTTTTTCTGGAAGCCAAAGGTCTTTCTTGGAATATGTAGCTTTTAAGGAGTAAATATACACTTAACGACTTCAATATACTCTTAAAAACTTTAATCTTAACACTATAGTATTCTATAAGAGCCTGCTGAATGAGGGCAATTTAGTAAATATTTAGTAAATATTTGGTTTAACTCATCATCCAGTTTTAGAACCATTCCAAATGTTTTTAGATTAATACACGACATTTGTTTTCAACCTAATTTTCCCTTGACGCACCGCATCCCCTTCCACTAGTCTAGCAGCCCCATGGACAAACCTTTCTCCTCTCCCTCGTTATTCCTCTGTGATAAATTCACCCTGTCTTCCCACAAAGATCCTTCTTCCAAAACCCAGATCCCGGGCGACGCCTCTCCGCGCAGAAGCCGCGGGAGAAGGAGGAGAAAGAGGAGGAGTAAAGCAGGCCCTCTCGACGTCGGCCTGTGGGGAGCGATGCCGACAAGCAGGAGCGGTCCCGGCTTCGGAAAGGGCCCACCCTGAGGAATGGTCCGGCCGGGCCTAGCGAGGATGTCCCTACCGCGATGCTGGTTCCGTTACCCAGGGTGGACAGGCGCGGAAGCGGGACGGGGAAGAGCGATAGTTTCGCGGCGTTTGCCCAGCCTCAACCCCTGGGATGCGGGTGAGAGACATGGAGGACTGGTCAGAATTTGCGCGTCCCTGGGGCCGCACAAAAGGCTCCCAGCCGGCCTCCCGCAATGTCCTCACCTGTACCTGGCAGCCGACCCCCTGGATCCGCAGCGCCGCCAGGAGAAGTCCTGCGCAGCGCTGGGAAACGACAAAAGAAGGCAGCCTGACGGGCAGCGACAGCCACAGCAACAGCAACAGCCCCACTGCCGCCGGGGATTCCAGGTTCGGTTCCCGGGAACGAGTCCTGCCCCTCTTGTTTACTGAAGAAAATAATTTATTATTTCAGGTTGCCGAGGAGCCCAAGTAGAAGAAATATGGAGTTTAGAGCCTGAGAATTTTGAAAAATTAAAGTAAGTATAATTTTAGTTGTGTTAATATGTATTTGATGTCATTAATTTGTATTTTATTTTGTAGGCCAGTTCATGGGTTAATTTTTCTTTTCAAGTGGCAGCCAGGAGAAGAACCAGCAGGCTCTGTGGTTCAGGACTCCCGACTTGACACGATATTTTTTGCTAAGCAGGTATGGTCCTTGGATACTCTGAAAAGTCTCAACACATTGATATCTTCACTTTTATATTTTATAGGTAATTAATAATGCTTGTGCTACTCAAGCCATAGTGAGTGTGTTACTGAACTGTACCCACCAGGATGTCCATTTAGGCGAGACATTATCAGAGTTTAAAGAATTTTCACAAAGTTTTGATGCAGCTGTGAGTACAATCTTCTTATTCCTAAAATGTCATATTAATAGGCTACTTTAAAAAATTATTTTAGATGAAAGGCTTGGCACTGAGCAATTCAGATGTGATTCGACAAGTACACAACAGTTTCGCCAGGTAAAGAGACTTTATGTTAAATAAATACTGTTTTTGAGTTTCACTATTTTTTTATTTACTGTAGACAGCAAATGTTTGAATTTGATACGAAGACATCAGCAAAAGAAGAAGATGCTTTTCACTTTGTCAGTTATGTTCCTGTTAATGGGAGACTGTATGAATTAGATGGATTAAGAGAAGGACCGATTGATTTAGGTAATGCAGTTCCTGTTCCTGATATTTCACTTTTTGTGTTAACTGTTTTAAAATTTCTTTCTAGGTGCATGCAATCAAGATGATTGGATCAGTGCAGTAAGGCCTGTCATAGAAAAAAGGATACAAAAGTAAATGCTCAGCTAATCTCATTGGCATAATACTACTTTTTTTTTTCTTTTTAATTTTTCGTAGAGACGGGTTTTCACCATGTTGCCCAGGCTGGTCTCAGACTCCTGAGCTCAAGCCATCCGCCTGCCTCGACCTCCCAAAGTGGTAGGATTACAGGCGTGAGCCACTGTGCCCAGTTACATTATAAACTTAAATAATTTTCTTCTAGGTACAGTGAAGGTGAAATTCGATTTAATTTAATGGCCATTGTGTCTGACAGAAAAATGATATATGAGCAGAAGATAGCAGAGTTACAAAGACAACTTGCAGAGGTTCGTGGCCATGTTTCTAAGTACAAAGTTCTTAGGGTGTGCTATTTCTTTTCCTTCCCCCAAGGAGGAACCCATGGATACAGATCAAGGTAATAGTATGTTAAGTGCTATTCAGTCAGAAGTTGCCAAAAATCAGATGCTTATTGAAGAAGAAGTACAGAAATTAAAAAGATACAAGGTATGTTTTTAAAAATGTGTTCCTTTAATGTTGTAGTTAGTGTGGATTGATGTTTTATTTTCAGATTGAGAATATCAGAAGGAAGCATAATTATCTGCCTTTCATTATGGAATTGTTAAAGACTTTAGCAGAACACCAGCAGTTAATACCACTAGTAGAAAAGGTAAGTATTTTATTGGTAGATACTTAAATTAAAAATTTTGTAACATACTATTTTTAATTTTTAGGCAAAAGAAAAACAGAACGCAAAGAAAGCTCAGGAAACCAAATGAAGATGTTTTCAGATATGTACACATTTCTGCTTCTGCACATATTTTCATGGAAACCATTATGTATAAAGAACTTAGAGCAACATCCTAATTGGCTCAGTGCACGTTTGGCAATAGTGCCAGCCTGTCTTGTCTTTAATGCATGGATTCATAAACTTCTTCCCTACCTGCATCATGTGCATGTAGTGCATATTAAATGAAAGTGATATTAAGAATGCTTTCCCAAATTCCATTATTTGACATTGAGTCTGACAACTGTTAGTTTTCTGGTTGTCTAACTACCATATGAAGCTAGAAAATGCACAAACGATATTCCTTATCTGTAATTTAAATACTTAAAATTTGCAATTGTCAGATCTTGATTAAACTGGTTGTCTTATTTCTTCTCATCATTAACGGAAAAAAAATCAGTATTTCTATCTTTGATATCTAAGTGTTTTGAGGATTTTAAAACTGAATTTTATCTGCTATACCAGTTATTTGAGAAAGTATGATTTTAATGTAAATCATTTAAAAAGGACAAAAGTATAATTTCCAGTGATTTTCACTGCTGTCAGTAGAAAAGTAATAAACATCTCAATTTTATTTTAGTAAATTTTCTTCAAGTGTTTGGGGTTATTTGTTTATGTATTAGAGAATTGTTTCAGGAAGGTCTGAGTATTATGCTTCAAAGCAAAATTTCAGGTTAAGAAGAAATTGTAAATCTTAAAGAATGTTGGTGTTACTCTCAATGGAATATTGTTTCAAGCTTGTAAGCTGTGTATAAAAAAACTGGAGGTCTGACAGTTCATGTTATCTGCTTTTTTAAAAAGATGGTAGTGGTGATGGGGGTCTTTCTATGCCAATTTGAATAAATTTCGTACAGCCTGCAGTTTTCAAGAGCCATATGTAATTTGCTCACAATTGATTTTTAAAAATTGATTTGGGAGTTGCTTTGTAATAATCTTCTGCTTCTAATCTTCCTTTGCAAGTCAGACTTTAAAGAAGACTTTATAAAGCTTTCTTTTTTAAAGGAAGTAACCTACTTTTTTCTTTATCAAGAATATTTCTGAGGTTGATACATGACTTTAACATTTTATTATTTATTGTAAAATCAATTTAGCATAATTTATTTTATTAGGGAGAATGTGTACCCATCTTCCAGCTTCAGCACATTTTTAAGGATTGTTTTTAAGCTTAGTAATTGTGGTATTAAATGACTTAGAACTAATGGAGAAAAACCTGATAGGAAATTGATAGAAAAACGAATGAAATATTTTTCATACATAATTTCAGTTGGAGGTAATGGAAAATATGTAGTCTCTCAGTTATTTGTGGGTAAATATGTTTTGCTGTTGATACAGTAATAATTATGGAGTGTTTTCAAAGCCATGATATAATTTTTAAAAATAGATTTTTAAGGAAGGCTCATCTTGATCTCATTCGTTTATTTCAGCTTAATTTATATATTCTTTCCTATTGAGGCTTAAATTTTGTTAAGCAATGTGAGGATTATTGTGGTAAGTTGTATTTAGTAATCAATACAGTGTGATACTGGCACTAGGATTGACAAATAAAGCAATGGAACAGAAGAGAGAGCCTGAAAACAGATCAACGTTTATATGATCACTTGATTTCGACAAAGGTGGCAAAACAATTCAACAGAGAAGGAAAGTCTTTTCAACAAATGGAGCCAGAATAGAATAGCTGAATATCCATATAGAAAAAAGTGAACAATGACCCCCTACCTCACAAAAATGACTTTGAGATGAATCATAGACCTAAATGTAATATTTTAAAAGTATGAAGCTTTTTAACTGAAAACAGATGATATTTTTGTGACTTGGGGGGTTAGCCAAAGGTTTCTTAGGTCACAGAAAGCAGTAACCATAAAAGATCCAAAATTAGAGCTCATCAGAATTGTCATTGAAAGTGTTAACAAAAGTAATATCAAATGACATTTGAAAAATATCCTTGTAAAATGACTATATTAATAGGTATAAGGATTTTTCTTATTAATCTAATAAAATTCCTTAATAGGAATTTCCATAGCTTAAGAGTGGTTTATTTTATCTGCATCTTCTTTGGTGATTGCAAATCCCTTGTGATACTTCATGATTACTTCTGTCTGTGAATAAAGAAGTGTGACTTGTCTGGGTGCTATATGTTGCTGGTTTGAAATTAAGTCATGAAGCTAGAGGGTAGAGAAAATGGAAGAATAAAGAGCAACCCATAAATAGATAAATGCTATTTGGAAAGTTTTTTTTAAATGATATTTTATAGAAAATCTTGCTCATTTCATATTTAGTCTTTTCTAAAATTTTATTTAATTATTGGGTAGGTGAAGTCGCTTCCATTCTATTTTAAGCCTTCAAAATAGCCAATTCTAAGGGATGTACTTCTGTTATTATCAACAAAAACCTTGCCAACAGCTGCGGCACTGGCTACTCTCACCTTATATGTTTAGTTCCCAAGATAGCTTGCCCTTTTCCGAACAGCAGTCAGCTCGACTGTGCCACTAAAACAGACAAATATTTGCTCGGGAATCACAACCACGGGGACTTGCTCCCCCAGTTAGGACCATGGTACATATTTGTGTGTATATTATGGTGTTACATGCAGATTAATACTTTCAATTAATCCTCCTAGTTGCCTGTAACGTTAACATTTCAAGATGCATTTAGATATTTTTATCCTGTAGGAGGATTTTGTTTATTTGAGGGAAAAAAAGGGCTTTTAATGTATTCTCCTCAAAAACCATTTAGAGAAAACAGATAAGTAAAAATAAAATTTAAATTACCATATTTCTATTTACAGGGATGAGCACATTAACATTTTATGTATTTAGTGATCCTTTTTCCTCATGTGTACACATATGTTTTTGTGTGTTAGTCTTGCTTGCCCTCCCCATAGTCTGAAATAGTTCTATGAAGTTTATATTATTTTTAAACTTGATCATATACAAATTTTCAGGAAACAAACCACTCTAGCTATTTGAAGAGGAATGCAGATTTATATTGGGAGTTTTGAAACTACATAGTTTCTTACAAAATCATTGGAAGGTTTGGAGGAGCGGTTTCAAGCTTAAGTCTCCAGAGATTACTCCCATCCAAACATACAGTATTGGTGTACCTAGGGAACTGCTCACTTTTGCAACAGTCAGGGAGTTCACTGTTGGAACTATTAATGTTAGAACATGTTGCAGTAGTTGTGTTCAAGGAATGAGGAACCTGCTGTAACACTTAATGACTGTGCACTGGAATGCAGAAAAGTTAAACCTTCTATGCCTAAATGCCTAAAACAGACAAACTGGATAGTTATATTTTTAGAATGATACTGCGTTTTTTAGAGTAGTATGAATTCCTAGATCAGTCAAACATGCATGTTATTTAGTTTGTTCTTTAGTATATTGTTAACTGGCCTAAATCCAATGACTGACATGGTAAAGATTCACCACTTCTAGCATACTGGGCACTTTTTATTTTTGACTTGATTACATTAACTTTTTGAAAACTATTCAGTGATTTATTCAGCCAATCTTATGAGGTACATCTGAGTTGTTCTAGATGCTAGAGGATAGTATAACAGGAAAAAGCCCCTGCTCTCATGGTGAGACAGATAATAAGTATGTAATACAACTTTTCAAATAGTAGTATGAATGGTAAAAAAAATAGGGAAAAGGGGTGGGAGGAGCTGAGGTTTGATAGAATGGTCATGGAAGATCCCATTAATGAGATGTACTTTAAGTAGAGACCTAAATGAAGATAATTTTTTCTCTAGTACTGAACTAGCACTGTACAAGTGGATTGCATATAGGCATATAGGCAGAACTTCTCTAGTACTGAACTAACACTGTACAAGTGGATTGCATATAGGCATATAGGCAGAACCAATGTGCAATAATTAAGAATATTAATTTGCAATCATGTTTGATGGTTAAATGGTTTATTAATGTTGGAGTGTCAATATGAAAATGGGTTGAATAAAAGATATATGGAAATGCCTAGGACTACTGCTCTATTTACTTTTTAGCTTATCCATATATTTTATGTAATATGCTTCTTTGATTCTTTCTTGTAGCAATGATAATATAATATTGAATAAACCATAAAACCAGTGGGGAAAGTCTCATGTAGGTGTATTTTTAAAAAAC